AACAATTCTCCTGCCTCAGCCTCCCAAGCAGCTGGGATTACAGGCACGTGCCACCACACCCAGCTAATTTTTGTATTTTTAGTAGAGACGGGGTTTCACCATGTTGGCCAGGCTGGTCTTGAACTCCTGACCTCGTGATCCGCCCGCCTCGGCCTCCCAAAGTGCTCGGATTACAGGCGTGAGCCACCGCGCCCGGCCTAAAGGATTTTCTTTCCAAATCAAAGTATTAAAATAACTGTTCAGACCTCTCCCACTTCGATGCGAAGCCAGCGCGGTCCCAGGCGGACGAGCGAAGGCATCGAAGGCCGGGGGCGCAGCCGCGGGCCCACCTCGGCCTCCCCTGAGCGGACGCCTCCCCGCGCGCACCGGGGGCCCCGGAGACCGCCTTCCCCGCTCCGAACGCACGCGGCCCGGCCCCGGCGAGGTGCCTGAACGCTACCCGAGCTGCGGCGGGGCTCCCGGGGTGAGTGCTGCAGCCCCAGGCCCGCCTGCTCCCACAGGCTCGGGCAATGGAGACCCGCGGCCGCCCCCGCCCCTTGACCCTGCCTCACCCCTCACGCCCGCTGCCGCCCACGACCTCCGACCCCGCTGCCGCCCGGCTCGCAGCCCGGCTCGCAGCCCGGCTCGGCGGGCCTCACCTCCCGCGGGTTCCGCACTCCTCTTCCCGCCGTCCTGCTCCTCTCGGCCTTCTCCTCCAATAGGCGCCTAGCACCCTGAGTGGGCTACACCAATCAGAGACGAAGCGGCGCTAACGTGACTGACTAACTAACCAATCCAAAGTCTCAATCTCCCTGAGAGGGGCGGAGCGTACCCGGGCCAGCCCTCGCCGCCGATTGGTGATCGACCTCAGGGTTGCAGGGGCGGTGCCCTTACACGGATTGGAGAGGGCAGCGATGGGGCGGAGTTCAAGCTCCGATTAGTCCGCGCTCCGTGGCGGGCTTGGCGATTGGACGCCGGCGCTGTCAGCCGCGCGCGGACCGGGGCGGGGCGGGCGGTGCCCCGGGCTGGGCGAGGGGCCGGGTGCGGGGCCGCTGGCCGAGAGGCTGAGGCGGCGTCATGTCCTCCGAGGTGTCCGCGCGCCGCGACGCCAAGAAGCTGGTGCGCTCCCCGAGCGGCCTGCGCATGGTGCCCGAACACCGCGCCTTCGGAAGCCCGTTCGGCCTGGAGGAGCCGCAGTGGGTCCCGGACAAGGAGGTGGGTGGCCGTCGCCCCGGCCAGCGCCTCCGTGCGTTTTAACGCTTTGTCGTGTCTTTCCTAGTGTCGGAGATGTATGCAGTGTGACGCCAAGTTTGACTTTCTCACCAGAAAGGTGAGCTGAGGCCGCTGAGTGGGGGTGGTGGGTCCTCACTGCCAATCCTCCCGCATCTGCCCAGCACCACTGTCGCCGCTGCGGGAAGTGCTTCTGCGACAGGTGCTGCAGCCAGAAGGTGCCGCTGCGGCGCATGTGCTTTGTGGACCCCGTGCGGCAGTGCGCGGAGTGCGCCCTCGTGTCCCTCAAGGAGGCGGAGTTCTACGACAAGCAGCTCAAAGTGCTCCTGAGCGGTAAGGACGGGTGTCCTGCACAGTCCCGCGCGCCTGTTCTCACGTTTGCTTTTGTGTTCCCAAGGAGCCACCTTCCTCGTCACGTTTGGAAACTCAGAGAAACCTGAAACTATGACTTGTCGTCTTTCCAATAACCAGAGGTAAGAGCCGGATCCTGCTTGGCACGGGGCAGTGACCCGATTTGGACACTTTTATTTGATGTAGATACTTGTTTCTGGATGGAGACAGCCACTATGAAATCGAAATTGTACACATTTCCACCGTGCAGATCCTCACAGAAGGCTTCCCTCCTGGAGGTAAATGCCAGCACGTCCTTTCCTAAGCCAGGCTCGCCACTGCCTGCCCACCTTCTTGCCATAGAAAAAGACATTCACGCTTACACCAGCCTCCGGGGGAGCCAGCCTGCCTCTGAAGGTCAGCCTCTTCCTCCTCACCGGGGCTCCCCGTTGGGCCGTCTTACCTCGTCTCTCTCCTCCAGGAGGCAACGCACGGGCCACAGGCATGTTCCTGCAGTATACAGTGCCGGGGACGGAGGGTGTGACCCAGCTGAAGCTGACAGTGGTGGAGGACGTGACTGTGGGCAGGAGGCAGGCGGTGGCGTGGCTAGTGGCCATGCACAAGGTACCTGAGCCCAGGCCAGGGAGGCTGGGCCCGCCTCACTGTGTTGATCTTGTCTGATCTGCAGGCTGCCAAGCTCCTCTATGAATCTCGGGACCAGTAACTCTACGTGGGGCTGAGCTTGGAGTACGTGTGGTCACCAGGACTGAGTCGCTTGGAACAGCAGAGCCTGCTCCTTGCGTACCACAGGGATTAATCCTGCTTGTGCTGGGAAATGCAACTCACTCATGTATTTGGAGAAACAGGAGTGTTCACTTATCTAGTGCAATATGTTCACAGTTTATTAATGCTTTAAACAGCTTCATGTTTTAGAATTTGTGTATTGTCAATACTTAATTGGGGGTGGGAGAGACTGAGCTACACTACTGCTAAACTATTTTTAGCATAATATATACCATTTTTATGAGTTCGCAGGTCTACTAGAAGGTTCTGGCCCATCAATATTCATTTCATTTAATTCTTCCACAGAACCAGTTTGGGCAGTAGGAACTCAGGCTTCTGGTCTGCAGTGGAGCCTGTTCGCCTCTAATAGCCAGTTTACAGCACTTGCCTTAGCCTGTTTCACAGACTTGTCCACTTACCTTGTCACTAATTTGGGGCTTCTGGGCTGTGAGTGATCCTTTGATACTTCACCAAGGGGAACGTGGGGGCTTTGTGTTTTGTACTTTTCACTCACTATTTCACTTTATTAAGATGACTGTACAGCAATTTGTATATAAAGCTTATGATTAAAAACTATTTTGAACATACGGACAAGGCCTCGCCTTCCTGTGTCCAGATC